ACAGATGCACAGACATATGCTGATGTAAATGTACAAATGTGGTCACACTGACACATACATGCAATCATCTACGCAGACTCATAGAAACCGACACAAATACCTGAAATACACAGCCACAGACAGACACACACGGAAGCACTCTATGCACAAAACACTCACACAGTACACACCATGCTGCACATACCCTGACCCAAACAGTCTAACAAGCCCTGAGGGTCTCCAGGGCTGCCCTGGGGCTATTGCCCACCCCTCCCACCGTCCCCGCTAGGGTGAGATGGTGTTCCCCAGGGAACAGAAGTCTCCAGTCCCATCTTAAGCTCTGCCGGATCCCGCGTGACATCAGCTAGCCCCCTCGCGGCTGCCGGGAGCTGTGAGCTCTGTGCTGGGGCCAGGCCGGCACCAGGCACAGACACTTAGGCCCTTGTTGGGAGAACAGAGAGAGGCTCTCTTGTCCACTGCCTGTCTTCGGTTCCAACTGCTGGTTCTCCTAGAGGCCTCTCCTCAGACTCGCAGGTATGTGGGACCAGGGAGGCCGGGTCCTGGCCAAAGGGCCACTGGGGTCAGCCCAGGAGAGGGTGTGGCAGTGTTGTGGGCCGTTTGCAGGAGCACACACGTCTGGCATTGGCTAGGGGCAGGCTGCGCTTCCTTAGCAGTTCTGCAGCTTGCTCTTAAGGCTTGGCAGGGCTGGGCCTCTCAGGGAAGCCTGGGCTGGGGGATCCTCTCAGTTCCCCTTCACTTTCTCTGTTCCCAAGAAGGCCATGAGGTTGGTGCCTCCAGGACCCCCCCTTGTAAAGATAGGAAATCTCTACTCAGAGAGGCTGGGCTGCAGCCCAGGCCCCACAGTGGGCCAAGACTAAGGTCTTGAGATGCGCGGCAACTGGGCTTTCAGGTGAGATCTCTGCTCTCAGCCTTTGCCAAGCAAGGATGAGACTGTGGGGCCCCAAGCAATCTGTGGCAGGGCCTGGGCACCCTGGCCCCGTCTCCCCTGCAGGGTGGAAGCAAGGAAGACACTATTCCTGGCCACATAGATCAGCTGGTCACACCTTCTGTTGTTTGGCCCCGAATAGATATTGGCCAGTCTTGGGTCTCTCTGTGGCCCCAGCCCAAGGCTTCCAGGGCAGCTGCCTTTCCTGAGGCATTGGGCAGAATTCCTTGTGGCAAGGAGATCGTAGCACAGAGCCCAGCTGGGACTGCGCACAGTAATTCAGGGTTGCCATTGTTCCTCTATGGGAGTCCGGAGAGCCCAGCCTGTGCTTCACAAGGCTATGTGGCCCTAGGAAGGTCCTTTTTTAGGCCACAGGCCTTCCATCTGTGAAATGGGGGATGGGTTCAGACTTTATGCCCTGAAAAGATCCTTCCAGCCCTGGCCATCTTGGACTTCTGGAGCTACCCTGGCTCACAGGGGTCTTGTTGCCCTGGGTGTCCCCAGTTCTTGAAAAGAATCAGCCTGGGAGGGGCCACACCCTGACCATCCCCCTTTATCCCTTCTGAGATGTTTGTTAGGAAGTCTGGGTCCAGGGGATATCATTTCTTGTTCCATCCATGCAGGGGTTGCTTACCTCGGGTAGGAAACCCTCAGGCGGTGGCAGGTGCACAGGTAGGGGAGGATGGAGAGGGCAGTGGTGCCTGAAGCCCTGGATGGGCGGAGCTGACCCCCCAACACCAACTCTCTCATGCCTGCTCCTCCCTGTCCCCCCAGAGCTGCCTGATCATTGCTACAGAATGAACTCTAGCCCAGCTGGGACCCCAAGTCCACAGGTGAGTGGTTCTTGGTCCCCCACCCATCATCGGATCTGCTGATCATAATCACTTCTTTCTTTAGCCCTCCAGGGCCAATGGGAACATCAACCTGGGGCCTTCAGCCAACCCAAAGTGAGTTCTGGTCCCTCAAGCACCTTTCCTACATGCTGATCCGTGTTTTTCCCTCTTCCCCCAGTGCCCAGCCCACGGACTTCGACTTCCTCAAAGTCATCGGCAAAGGGAACTACGGGAAGGTGAGTGACTTGGTGAGGGTGGGAAGCCTGGGCTACAGGGCCTCAAATTCATGTTTCTTCTCAGGTCCTACTGGCCAAGCGCAAGTCTGATGGGGCGTTCTATGCAGTGAAGGTACTACAGAAAAAGTCCATCTTAAAGAAGAAAGAGGTACCAGAGCTCGGGCACAGGCATTTCTTCTTTGACATGGACCCCTCTCTTTGTGACTCCACAGCAGAGCCACATCATGGCAGAGCGCAGTGTGCTTCTGAAGAACGTGCGGCACCCCTTCCTCGTGGGCCTGCGCTACTCCTTCCAGACACCTGAGAAGCTCTACTTCGTGCTCGACTATGTCAACGGGGGAGAGGTGGGTGGGCCCACAGGGAGGCTTCCCTGGGCATAACTCCTGTCACACTCCTCCTCCCCTCCAGCTCTTCTTCCACCTGCAGCGGGAGCGCCGGTTCCTGGAGCCCCGGGCCAGGTTCTACGCTGCTGAGGTGGCCAGCGCCATTGGCTACCTGCACTCCCTCAACATCATTTACAGGTGAGGCCTGCCTGTGGCTCAGAGCCAGGACCACCTCAAGGCTGTTTTCTCTTATTTTCTGCAGGGATCTGAAACCAGAGAACATTCTCTTGGACTGCCAGGTTGGTGTGTGTGTGTGTGTGTGTGTGTGTGTACCCTCCAGCCCATGCCCTCCGTCATTCTCAGGGACACGTGGTGCTGACGGATTTTGGCCTCTGCAAGGAAGGTGTAGAGCCTGAAGACACCACATCCACATTCTGTGGTACCCCTGAGGTAAGCGTAAACATCCCAGGAGAGGGGAGGTCTTATTTCAAATAAGTGTGTTTCCTTCTAACAGTACTTGGCACCTGAAGTGCTTCGGAAAGAGCCTTATGATCGAGCAGTGGACTGGTGGTGCTTGGGGGCAGTCCTCTACGAGATGCTCCATGGCCTGGTGAGTCAGGGGTAGCCATCTACAAGGGCCATTGATCCTCCAGCTGTTCTCCCTCTCTCCCCAGCCGCCCTTCTACAGCCAAGATGTATCCCAGATGTATGAGAACATTCTGCACCAGCCGCTACAGATCCCCGGAGGCCGGACAGTGGCCGCCTGTGACCTCCTGCAAAGCCTTCTCCACAAGGACCAGAGGCAGCGGCTGGGCTCCAAAGCAGACTTTGTAGGTGACCTACCAGTGGAGCACTGGCCCCCTAACCAGAACCTTTTTTCTGCACTTCCTGCAGCTTGAGATTAAGAACCATGTATTCTTCAGCCCCATAAACTGGGATGACCTGTACCACAAGAGGCTAACTCCACCCTTCAACCCAAATGTGGTAAGAGGTCACAGCATTCTAGACTCTGGATTGTTTTCTTCTCATCATTGGCTTTTATTGACAGACAGGACCTGCTGACTTGAAGCATTTTGACCCAGAGTTCACCCAGGAAGCTGTGTCCAAGTCCATTGGCTGTACCCCTGACACTGTGGCCAGCAGCTCTGGGGCCTCAAGTGCATTCCTGGGATTTTCTTATGCGCCAGAGGATGATGACATCTTGGATTGCTAGAAGAGAAGGACCTGTGAAACTACTGAGGCCAGCTGGTATTAGTAAGGAATTACCTTCAGCTGCTAGGAAGAGCGACTCAAACTAACAATGGCTTCAACGAGAAGCAGGTTTATTTTTTCCAGCACATAAAAGAAAAATAATGTTTCGGAGTCCAGGACTGGCAGGACAGGTCATCAGATACTCAGAGGCTGTATCTCTGCCCTGCCAACCTTGACAAATGGCTTCCAATGTTAGGTTTGCTACAAGATGGTTACTGGAGCTCTAGCTGCCTATTTTGTGTTTAGGGAAGGGAAAATGGAGGAAAGGGGAGAAGAGCAAAGGGCGCTTTTAAAGAGCTTTCCCAAAAGCTCCACCCAATGACTTCTGCTTCCATCTCACTAACCACCCACCCCTACCTGGAATGGAGGCTGGGAGATGTGGCTTATTTGCTGGGTACGTGACTATCCCTAATAACAAAGGGGTTCTGACACTAAGACATTAGGGGAGAATGTTGGGTAGGCAGCCAGCACTCTTTTACCAGAGGGCCTCCTGGTGTTTGGATTTTGATCTCAATGTGTAAAATGACAGAGATGTAACAAGCTCATAGGGTATCAATATCTCTTATTGTTCTATGTTGATGATATTTGTCTTTGTTGTGGGTAAT